CAGAGTATAAGAATTCCTTTTCCATACAACCTTGCCAACATCATGATATTTTTTGAGTTTTTAATAATGGCCATTCTGACCGGTGTGCGATGTTATCTCATTGTGGTTTTGATTTGAATTTCTCTAATGATGTGTGATGTTCAACTTTTTTTCTTCATATGATGGTTAGCCGCAGGTAGTTCTTCTTTTAAAAAACATAACAATTTTCTAAATACTTGAACTTTTCATTGATAATCTTATTTTTCTAAGGTATTATTTTGGAAAATAATGGTTTCTTATATACCTAAATCATTAAAGTTCAGAAAATAAACTGTGGGTATTCTTTTTACAGCGGTCTTTGAATAGATTTATTTACTATCATCCCTTGATCTCATTTCTACTCTTTTTACAGTTCTAACATTTTATAACTTTTGAGTTCCACTCGTGGAATAAGATATTCTCTTTACTGTAACAGGTTCTTTGGAGATTTGATGGGAATAAACCAGATGCCTTAGGTCTCAATACTCGGCTGTACAGGTGGATACCCCAGAATGACCTTCTAGGTAAAACTCTGGTGAACAAATACTGGATATATGAATAATTTTGCTAACATTCATCCAATCCTAGGTCATCCAAAAACCAGAGCTTTTATAACTCATGGTGGAGCCAATGGCATCTACGAGACAATCTACCATGGGATCCCTATGGTGGGCATTCCATTGTTTTTTGATCAATCTGATAACATTGCTCACATGAAGGCCAAGGGAACAGCTGTTAGAGTGGACTTCAACACAATGTCGAGTACAGACCTGCTGAATGCACTGAAGACAGTAATTAATGATCCTTCGTGAGTAGAACAATATTTTTCACTAGGTGGTATCAGTGTTGGTATCTTTATTTTTATCCTTCAGATATAAAGAGAATATTATGAAATCATCAAGAATTCATCATGATCAACCAGTGAAGCCCTTGGATCGAGCAGTCTTCTGGATTGAATTTGTCATGCGCCACAAAGGAGCCAAACACCTTCGAGTTGCAGCCCATGACCTCACCTGGTTCCAGTACCACTCTTTGGATGTGATTGGGTTCCTGCTGGCCTGTGTGGCAACTGTGCTATTTATCATCACAAAGTGTTGTCTGTTTTGTTTCTGGAAGTTCGCTAGAAAAGGAAAGAAAGGAAAAAGGGATTAGTTAAATCTGAGATTTGAAGCTGGAAAACCTGATAGATAGGGATACTTCAGTTGATTCCAGCAATAAATATTGTGATGCAAGATTTCTTTCTTCCTGTGACAAAAAAAAAAAAATCTTTTCGAAATCTACCTTGTCAAGTAAAAATTTGTTTTTCAGAGATTTACCACCCAGTTAATGGTTAGAAATATTTTGTGGCAATGAAGAAAACACTAGGGAAAATAAAAAATAACATAAAGCCGTACAAGCTCATATTGAAATTTGTTGCACTTATATTGAAATTTGTTGTTCTAATTCACAAGTTACATGAAAAAAATTTACTCAGCTTAACTATATTTCACACATTTTACATAAACACAAGAACATTAAGAAGTCTACTGACAGTATCAGTACTGTTTTGAACATACTCAGAATAATTTAGCTTCATTTTGAACAGGATTCTGTTGTTTTAACTGTTGCTGAAGAAACTATTACATAGTTAAATTGTTTAGAAAGTCTCTCTCTTCGTTTTGATATTTTGAGATGAGTAGTATTGCTTGGCTTTTATGATGCATGCAGCTTTATTGTCACATTTTTTGCTAAAATTTATGGCCAAATGTTTACTGTTTTAAGCACATAAGTCATTTCTCAGTGGAAATTATGTGGAATTAGAAATATAGCCACTCTTTCCTGCTTCCTACTGTAAATTTGAACTATTCTGCAACATCTTTGGTTTCACAAGCCAATTCTATTTTTTCCAGATATTTAAAAATATTCATCTGTTTGATTTTATTCTCATATTTTTAATTATTTCAATAGCTATTTGGGAACAGGTGGTGTTTGATTAGATGGATAAGTTCTTTAGTGGTAATTTCTGAGGTTTTAGTGCACACATCACATGAGAAGTGTACCCTGCACTCAATGTGTAGTCTTGTATCCCTCACCCCCTCCCACCCTCTCCTCTGAATCCTTAGAACCCACTATATCATTCTTATGCCTTTGCATCCCCATAGCTTAGATCCCATTTATAAGTGACAATTTAGAATGTTCAGTTTTCTATTCCTGAATTACTTCACTAAGAATAATGCCCTCCCACTTTGTACAAGTTGCTGTTAATGCCATTAGTTTGTTTATTTTTATGGCTTAGTAGTATTCCATGGTGTATATATATATAGTATGTATATGTGTGTGTATATGTGTGTGTGTGTGTGCGCGCACGCGTGTGTGTGTGTATACATTTTCTTTATCCACCTATTGGTTGGTTGATGGGCATTTAGGCTACTTCCATTCTTTTTTTTTTAATTGCAAACAGTGCTGTTGGAAACATATATGTGTGTGGGTCTTTTTCATATAAAGACTTCCTTTCCTCTGTAAAGATACACAGTAGTGGGATTGCTGGATTAAATGGTACTTCTACTGTTATTTCTTACAGGAATCTTCATATGGTTTTCCATAGTAGTTGTACTAGTTTACATTCCCATAGCAGCATAAAACTGTCCCCTTTTTACCACATCTATGCCAACATTTTATTATTTTTGGATTTTTAAATTATATTCATTCTTTCAGGAGTATAGTGGTATTGCATTGTGGTTTTGATTTGCATTTTCCTGATAATTAGTGAAGTTGAGCATTTTTTCATATATGTTGGCCATTTATATATCTTCTTTTAAGAATTGTCTATTTATTACCTTAGGCTACTTTTTGATGGGTTTTTTTCTTTTTTTTTTTTTTTTAGCCATTTGTGGATTCTGGACATTAGCCTTTTGGTGTGAGATGCATAGTTCATGAATATTTTCCACTACTCTGTGAGTTGTCTGTTTACACAGCTGATTATTTCTTTTGCTGGCAGAAGCTTTTTAGTTTAATTAAATCACAACTATTTATCTTTGTTTTAGTTGCATTTGCTTTTGGATTTTTGGTCATGAGGTTTTTGCCTAACCCAATGTCTAGAAGAGTTTTTCCAGTGTTACCTTCTAGAATTTTTTATTGTTTCTGATCTTAGTTTTCACTATTTGATCCATCTTGAGTTGATTTTTTATAAGGTGGGAGACAAAGGTGAAGTTTCATTCATCTACATGTGGATTGCCAATTATTCCAGCCCCATTTGTTGAATAGAGTGTCATTTCCCCTTTATGTTTTTGTTTGCTTTGTCAAAGTTCAGTTGGCTATAAGTATTTGTCTTTATTTCTGGAATCTCTATTCTGTACATGCCTGTTTTCATACTGATACCATGTTGTTTTGGTAACTTTTAATGTGCCTTATAATACATTGGGTAATGTAATGCCTCTAGGTTTGTTCTTTTTTGTAGTCTTTCTTTGACTATGCAGGTTTCAAAGCCGAGAATCAAATAAAGAACTCATCCATTTTGAAAATAGCTGCAAAAAAAAAAAAAAAGAAAGAAAGGAAAACAAAACAAATTACTGAGGAATATATGAGGAATATACCTAACAAAGAAGGTTAAAGACCTCTACAAAGAAAACTACAAAACACTGCTGAAAAACGTCATAGATGACACGAACAAATGGAAATACATCCCATGCTCATGGATGGGTAGAATCAATTTTGTGAAAATGAGCATATTGCCAAAATAAATCTATAAATGCAATTCAATTCTCATCAAAATACAATCATCATGCTTAAGAGAACTAGAAAAAAAAATCCTAAATTTCATATGGGTTTTATTATCATTTTTGGCCTTTAATAAAAAATGTAAGTCCTTAATTTTAGGTTGTGATCATATAGAAATTGCACTCTAAAGGGACTTAGTGAATTTTCAATCTTGTTAAACATACATGTACATATACATGTCCATTTCTTTTAAAACAAGACACAGCATCAATTAACTAGCTAATAGGTATGTTATTGAATTTAAAATTCAAAGTGTGTTTTGAAGACAGCTTGAAATAATTATTATTATTCTACATAACTATATTTTAAATGATCATATCTATTTTTTTATTTTCCACAGAGATTTTTGATTCATCCCTCCTACAAATGTAATATGGAAACATAAATTTTTTAGTAAGTCAAAAATATTTACAAAGAATACAAGAAGTTTATAAATTTTGTGGAAAATACTTAAATTAAGCCATCAATCTCCTTTAATCTACATATCAGCGAAGCATTTTATGATCAAACTAGTCCAGATTGACAGAAACCTAGTTGTCTTTGTCACTAAAAAGTCTTACCATTTACCAATTTTCACAAAAAATATTCTCCGGCACAAGGTGTGATTAAAAACAAATATATTTATATATATATATATATTTATAATTACATAGACATAGATAAATCACGTTTATATATATATATATATATATATATATATATATACACACACACACACACACTCTAAAACATTGATAAGATGGAGGAATTATAGAAAATTTTATGCAAATCTTCTAGGAATTAATAAAGATATAAAGAAAAGCAGAACTTATATAGTGCCAAAGATTAATAATGTTGTTTTATCATGCTTATAAACCTGTATTAATTCACATAAAACCTATCCTATAACACGCATAACAAAAGATTGGTATCCATTGTTCAGTGAGTACTAGAAATCACTAACCAAAACCGACAAACAATCTAATAAAAAATTGATTAAAATATGAAGAAGCAATTCGAAGTAAAAATGGCCCATAAGATATAAAAGATTAAAAAGTTACTGATGCTTAGTAAAATAGAAATAATGCCAACAAATTGATGTCATAGAGAAGATTTTCACCCTATAAAAACCTGAGAAATCTATTTTTGAGGAAGTAAATTTGAAATAACACTTTTAAATAAAATGTGAATATGCCGTTTGAAACTGAAGTTCTACATCTAGGAATCTGTCATGCAGAAATCCGTGCATATAAGCACATGTATGAACAGAATGATTTCTCCAGCACTTAAATGGCTTTCAGTCAATGAACACATGTACCTCCAACAAATGTATGAGGGTAGCCATTGCAGAGAACAGGTTCATTATCACATTGCTAAACAGAAAAAGTAGTTTCCAGAAAAACAAAAAAACGTATTTTTTCAATGAAATAAAGTATATGTAAACTGTTACAAAGAAGAAAGAATCTTGAAAAATACATGTAATTACAAGGATGAGAATTTAAATTTTTATTCTATATAATTCTGCAATGTTTAACTTTTCACAAACGTTTTCATGTATTAATTATGAGATTTAAAGTTTAATTTGTGAAATGAACACAGCAATTCAAGACAGGAAGTTCCAAAATGTAACATCACAAATTAATTTATTAGTGTCATTCAAAAAACTTGATAATGTTTCTTGTATGTTATCTATTTTATCCACTTGCAGCTTGTTTTTAGAACATTTGTTCTGTTTTTGAAAATATGTTTGAATAAATAAAATACAATGTTTAAAAATTGCAGTAATTGTAGAAATCTAAATTCATGTAAT